CCCCTGGTGCTTGGAGGCTCCCACATTCTTTGCAGGGGGCTCTTAGGCCAGATGGAGCCCACAGAGTAAACCAGGAATGGAGATTTGGGTACTACTCTTTCATATCCAGCTTCATCAGATGCTTGCCTGCTCCCAGGGCCCCCTAATTCGAAGACGCACCCCCTTTTCCATCAGTCTCCACCCCCCACCCCCGTCCTGCTTCCCCACGTCCTCCCCTCGACCTCCGCCCTCTGGACCCCATTCCCAAGTCCAGCTCCACCCATCTCCACTCCCCGCTGCCTCCCTTTGCCCACTAACTTGAGTCTGGGCTGCAGGGTCCGGCGGGCGCTGTCCCCTCCGCCCGGCGGCTGCTCGGCTGTGGGGGAAGGCGCTCTGTGCATGGACGGCCGGAGATCACCCGGGCTGCCCTTCTCGGTGCCCGGCGCTCGGCGCCTGCTGCGTGCTGCCCTCTTCCCCGCGCACGATGCCGTGTCCACCGCTGTCCAGGCTCTGTCCCTCCCTCCACGTCTTCTCTCTCCGAGCCTCCGCGCCTCTGTCTGTGCCTCTGCCCCCCCACCCTCCCCGGCTGCGCTTGCCGCCTCTCCGCGCCTCCGCCCCCGCAGGACGCACAGGGAGCGAGGCCCGGAGCTGCGCTGGCTGCCGGGCTGGCGGGCGGAGGGCGTGGGCAGAGCCGGGGGCGGGGGTGGGGGCGGGGGCCGGGGAGGCGGGCGCTGGGGCCTCTCGGCCGCGGAGACGCCGCGGCTTAGAGACTGGGAGAGGCGGAGACGGGGGGGGAGGGGGTGTGGAGCAGGAGGCGGGGGCGGGGATTCAGAGCCGGGGCGCCGAATTGGGGACCGAGGTGACCGAGGCCCGGCTGTGCAGGGCGGGCTTGGGGACCCAGCGGGCGGGGCGAGGTCGTTCTGTGCCGCCCACGCCGGATGCACAGCCGGCCCTCTTGGCGCCCACGTACCCACGTGAGCGCCCCGCCGGCGACATTCCTTCTCTCCCCCACCCCTCCGAGCTGAGAGAGGAGTTTCACAACCACGCACAAGTACACAAAGACACAGAAGCGCACGGACGTGCACACGCGCCTAAACAACTACGGGGACGCCCGTTGCCCATACTCAGGCCTTGTGGTGCTGGACGTGTGAATGTTAGCAGTGAGCCGGGAAAAGTTAGCGAAGGCTGGGCTGTGCGGCTTCTCCTGTGCGTGCATCTGACTCCCGTATAGTGTGCACTTAAGGCGGGCCTGAGAGCGTGGGGCTCTGCAGGGATCTCCTAGATATCCCCGCGCCCCTCCTCAGCCCCAATGGAATAATCTGAGGGGGTCGCTCTCAGAAACCCAGGCCTCCATGCTAGCCTGGAAAGTTTGGGAAACAGGAATGGGAGGGTTATGCTGCACGCCACCACTTAGGTGCGCGTGTTGATTAGACGCGTCGGCTTTTGTCAGCGCGTAGGTCAGGCAGGGATTCCTCCACTTGTCCTCTGTTTGCTGAGGATGAGGCCCTGCCTGGGAATTTTGTGTGACAAAGACGATACCCTTCCTGGGGCCGTCTATTAGGGACCTCGCCCGAGAGTCTAGTGGAAGATGAGTAAGAGGTCGGGAGCCTACGACGTGACTTCCTGCGGCGGAGCTGGAAGGAGGAGCGCCTTGAAGGAGCTTAGCCCCCGCCTCTGCAACCCACCACCGTCTCCCCCTTTGGTTTCTCCTAGCCCCATCTGGTTCGCATTGCACTCCCGCCCACGGCTGGGAGGGCTGTTGGGGGAGGCGGGGGCTCTAAGGGCCCGGCCCATAGACTCTAAGCCCCAGGGAAAGGAGGGGGGGTGGGGGCCGGGGAAAGCGAGCGGACTGGCCACAGGTGAGGTTTCCCCTAGTCCGGAATCTCAGCCCGTTTAATTCTTGTTTCCTTTCTTTGCATAAAGCTGAAACTGATGTAAATGTGGTCATGCTTCAGGAATCCCAAGTTTGTGAAAAGCGTGCCAGCCAACAATTCTGTTACACAAATGTGCTTATCCCAAAATGGCATGATATATGGACACGGATACAGGTAATAACTTGGAATCCTCTGGCAGTGGCAGCTTTTTCTCATCCTGATTTTATTTGTGTTACAGATCCGAGTAAATAGTTCCAGATTGGTTCGAGTCACCCAGGTGGAGAATGAGGAGAAACTGAAGGAGCTAGAGCAGTTTAGTATCTGGAACTTTTTTTCCTCCTTTTTAAAAGAGAAATTGAATGACACCTATGTTAACGTGGGTCTATACAGCACAAAAACCTGCCTCAAAGTTGAGATTATAGAGAAGGACACCAAGTACAGTGTCATTGTGATCCGGAGTAAGTCTCACCTCTGTTTTTCTGATGGATTCCCTTATTAAGCAAAAATCTTTATTTATTTCAGGATTTGATCCCAAACTCTTTCTTGTTTTCCTTCTTGGACTTATGCTATTTTTTTGTGGAGACTTGCTGAGCAGGTAGGTTCCAAGGCTAGTGTGCAGAATGAAACATATGGTCATGAAATACATTTTTTTCCTGCAGAAGTCAAATTTTCTACTACTCTACTGGGATGACTGTGGGAATTGTGGCCTCTCTGCTAATCATCATTTTTATACTATCTAAGTTTATGCCTAAGGTAAGTATCAGAATCTTCATGTGCAGCTAGAACTTTTTGCTTTCACTTCTACTCTCTGTCTTAGAAAAGTCCCATTTACGTCATCCTGGTGGGAGGCTGGTCTTTTTCTCTGTACCTCATTCAACTAGTTTTTAAAAATTTACAAGAGATCTGGAGGTGTTACTGGCAGTATCTTTTAAGTAAGTGTTGTCGGTTTTGCTTTCCTTTTGTAAAAAGAATGTCTTCTGATAACTCTTCTCATAGGTTATGTCCTCACAGTTGGATTCATGAGTTTTGCAGTATGTTACAAGTATGGGCCCTTGGAGAATGAACGAAGTATCAACCTGCTGACCTGGACCTTGCAGCTGATGGGCCTGTGTTTCATGTATTCTGGCATCCAGATACCACATATTGCCCTTGCCATTATCATCATTGCTCTTTGTACTAAGAACCTGGAACACCCTATTCAGTGGCTGTACATCACCTGCAGGTGACTGAAAGGCAATGTAACTTAATATTGACAATGATTCATAATGTTATTTTGGTGAGCACAGAAAGGTGTGTAAGGGAGCAGAAAAGCCTGTTCCCCCTCGTCTCCTGACAGAAGAAGAATATCGGATACAAGGAGAGGTAGAAACCCGAAAGGCTTTAGAGGAGCTCCGAGAATTTTGTAACAGTCCAGACTGCTCTGCTTGGAAGACTGTTTCTCGAATCCAGTCTCCAAAAAGGTAAACTCGGCCAGATATACCAAGCATCTATCATTTCTAACGAGTATTATCTTCTCTTTTCCAGATTTGCTGACTTTGTGGAAGGCTCTTCCCACCTCACGCCAAATGAAGTTTCTGTCCATGAGCAGGAGTATGGATTAGGGAGCATTATTGCCCAGGATGAAATCTATGAGGAAGCATCCTCTGAGGAGGAGGACTCATATTCTCGGTGTCCTGCTATCACACAGAACAACTTTCTAACCTAGGTAGTGGTCAGTTATCTTTACGTGGACTGGCTTGGTGCCTTGGTCCATGTTGCATGTGTTGTGCAATTGCTTTCAACCCTTTGAAACAGAGTGAGATAGATAGGGTAGAAATTCTCCTACTGAAATAAGAGGCCTAAAAAGGCCTCCCTTTGGAAATGGGAGGTCTCTATGGGATCCCTGAGGAAGGAGAGTGGATAAAGTAGTGAATGCTGGGTAGTTCACTTCCCATTGGTTAAGCTAACAGCCCACTTTTATGTTTCCAGAGAAATTGGATGGCCACAGCTAGCATGGCATTCTAGCTCCTTCTTGAAAGTTGATTCAATCATGGCATTTCTGTCACTGGCTGGCTCTCCAAAGTAAGAACTGTTGTTAAGTGCAGGAATGCTTTTAGACTATAGGCTGCAACTTCCAGAGAGAAATCCACAAATCTGAGCCTCCTTCACTCCAGCTTTTATTTCAGTGACTTTAGAATAATTATTGATTTAACTGTTTTGGGAGGAAAATAGATTTTTATTGTTTTGTTTTTTAAATGAATGTCTTTTAAAAAACATAACAAACTCATGTTCCAGAACCAGCAAGTGCTCCAGAGTGACACACCCCCTAGGCCCCTACATATTTATTAATATGGATTATCCATTAAAGCCCCAGGAGCTGTTGTTTTAAGCTTTGATTTAGTTCTCATACATATGATAGAAAGTCCTATTTGCCTTTAGGAACATGCCTGTAGGCTCTTCTGCAGGTGAGATGTACTGGGCTTTTTATTATATTCAACTTTCAATTCCATCTTAAAAAACATTTGTATTCTTCTCTTCCCATTCTTCCTTACCCTGCCTTTGCCCTTTCAGGAAGGGTCAGTTCCCTTACCTGTGAACTATGTATGTTCAGAGTAGCATTATTCCTGCTAGCTAGGAGAAGTCATCTTGTTTAGGGGATTTGGATGCTTTTTATACGTTCTCCATTTTCCTGTCATTGGGTCATGTTATCTTTGAGTTGCTATGAAATCAGGAAACTGTCTCCTTTTCCTTTCCCTTCCTTTGTCTACATGCTCTGTCCATTCCTTTCAGCCTTTTCTCACCACCCATACTCCCCCAAATCTGGGTAATTTTTAAGCCTTGAAACTATGTAGTTTCTTGATACACAATTTGTAGTTATGCAGCAGCCACAATTTGCATTGCCAGGAAATAGGCTCCAGGTTATCTTCATGCCTCTGGGTGCTCATTCAGCTGTCAAGTTTCCATGAACTTACACTTATTTATGATTGCGTTTCTGACCTGAGATGTATGCTGCCTGTTATTGCAGTAGCATTAGTTTCAGATTCTTTTGCCATTGCAAAGTACCCCTTATAAACCAGCAATGTCATCTGTGAGGAAGCAAATTCTCAAGTGTCTGTCATTTACTTGGTTCTTTTTCTTTGTGGTCTTCACCCTTATACCCTGGAAAAGTCTGTAATTACCTTAGCCAGGAAGATAGATGGTCATGGCAAGCGCACAGCACCAGACTTACTGGCTCACCAAGATGATGGAAAAAGGCAGATGATTTTTTAAAAAGCCGTAATGACTCCTTTAGACCAGCCATTTAGCGTGGTAATTTTGAAAGGCCTAGCTCCATTGCAGACTTCCAAAGGGTCAGCTCTGAGACTGCCCTCCAGGTGGGCAGTTGATTATTTCCACCAGTGTTTTCCAGAGCCTTAAACTGTCCTAAGTGACAACTACCTCAGTTGGCAGGAAAGAGACATATAGTAGAAAGTGAAAAATGAGCAGTATTTGGGCAGATGCTATGGGTTACAGTTGAAGGGTAAAAGGAACTTTACATTGGGAAACCTTTATACCCTTGTGAATTATGTACATGGTAAAATGTTCTCTCTCTACAAAGAACTATTAAAACTTCTGAAATATACTATTTTTTACCTTATTTATAGAAATTGAGACCTAGCATATTTAAGCATAAGTTTATTTTAAAAAATAATTCAACTCGTGCAAGTGGTCTCAGGATTCTCTGGAGATTTTGGTGCCTCCCCTACTTAGGGAGGTGATAGCTTGCCTATAAGGGTGACTTTTCCTGATCATGTCTTTATTTCAATGAGAAAGCACTGTGAAATTGTGAAAGATTCTCCTCTTTCTCTGTTTAATAAACCCCCATGAAATATAGTTTCCATCTCTAGACCAGTTTTTTTTCCACCGTGTTTAGACTTGAGGTGAATAAAATCAAACTGTTTTTTACTCCCTATCTGGTAGTTGGAGACCTGAGCTGTAGGCAGTGGAGATGGCAATTGGTTCTGCAGCCTGAGAGTTGCTCTCACACAGTGAAGGACGGTGCTGCTCTGGTGTGCTGTGTGTCCTTGCCCTGCCTGCCTGTGGCTCTGCCCAGATGCTTCAGATCCTCTGTGTTCCGGAGATTGCTTGACTTCAACCTTCTTTAGGAGCTGCTCTTGTCTCCCTCTTGGCCACTTAGTTTGCTGGCTCAGTCACTACTTGAAGACCCCATTTAATTTTTCTCTGGCAGTTATAGCTCTTGTGATTTCAGTACAGTCTCATCTCTCAGACCAATCTCATCAAGAAGGATTGAAGGGATAACTATGAGGTAAGCTGGACATTGGAGCCGTGTTTGCTGCCACGTCAGCGTCTTGCTGGGTGAATGTCAAGCCATAAATGGGCTCCAGGGCTCTGGATCTCATCAGCATTGGAAATCTATTGCCTCTCATCAGTCTGACCAAATTATGTAGAGCATTAATGTAGAGACTCCCATTAATGGGAATACAAGAGGCAGCTGGCATAAAACATTTCTTTCACTTTCCTTTCCCACTCAGATTGCTTCAAGAGACCAACAGAACACAGGGATCAAAAACAAGGAAAATTTAGCAACTTCATTACCTTCTAATAAGTAATTCCTGTTAGCCACTGCATCCCACCAAAACTAGTTTATTTTTCCCCTCAAATTCATGATTTTTACGTCTGTTACAAAGGGAATTTTGCTGATAGCTCTTTGGGTCCCACTGTTCCATTTTATGCTAATAGATTCCATTCTAGGGCCCAGCCGTCTCTTGACTGATGGTGTTCCCTTTAACCCTTGGCATGTATAATAGAATTTTGGTGAATGAAAGAACCCAAATAGGCCAGATAGTCCCCCCAGGCCCTGATATCCATAAAAGGCTTGGGAATGCATTATGTAATTGTCCTTAGTCTTTTTGTTGTTTTAGAAAAAAAAAACAAGATGGGCTCAGATGGATGCCTACGTAAAAATGGTTCCTAGCTGTGTACTCATAACTTTTCTTTGAATTGAGTAGTGAAAGGAAGGAGGAGGAAAGGAAATTAAATGTCCTTCTAGTATTCTCTGGACTCAAGTCTGACATATGAGATAATAACCTATATTGAAATGCCAAGAATTGTATCTGAAACAAGAGAACAGTTTGACACATTTATCATGCCTTCATATTACATATTAACTGAAACCAATTAATAAACATATGAAATATCCATTGCACAAGGCAAAGGCACCTAAACCTTTTGTTTCTTTTTCTACATAGCAGAAATTGATTTTTTTTTTATTTTTTTAGGGGAACCTATATAATTATGACCCAGTGATGTCTTTTGGTGACTTAAGCTTATGAATTCAGGTTACAATTGAGTTGATTCTAGATGGTTACTACCTTGAAAAGGATGTTGGTGCCTTATGTGACACGAGCCAGAGCCTGCTGGGAATAAACAAAGCAGATTCATGCCAACACCAACTCGTAGCTTTAGTGGCAGATGGGAGTGGTCACAGACTCCCAAAATGTGGGGCTTTGGATTTCCACACCATCCCACGTGTGTGTCATCTTCCTCTTTCACACTCTTGATGATAATTTGAAAATGGTGAAATCACCTCTGAATTTGCCTATAGCATGAGCACATTCTTATGACAACATAACAAATAGTTCATAATGTGAATATTAGAAACTGTTACAGCCTGCAGTTACCATAATTTTCCATGTTTGTGGAATTGATATTGAAATAGCAGGGCTAAGGAATTACTGGCAAGTTTTAGCCTGTGGGTAATACCTTAGGGTTATTTAAATATTTGTAATTTTATTTAAATGTTCATGAATGTTTGAAAGGAACAAAATTATCAGGGATGGCTCTTTGCCATGGGTCTTATTTTCACCCTCTTTTCTGTAAGAAAAAAGAACAATGTCTTAATGTATTTTTAAAGTTTTTGGTATAGTTTCTAATTCCAATTTTAATAAAAGTTTTATAGATATATTGTGGTCTTTCTTAATGAACATAATATTT